GCGGCGGGTCACACACTGACCCTGCGGGTGCCCGCCGCAAGGTCCCAGCCGGCAGCGGCCTTCGTGGCGGCCGAGTTCCCTGGGGCGGAGCTGCGCGAGGCACATGGAGGCCGCCTGCGCTTCCAGCTGCCGCCGGGAGGGCGCTGCGCCCTGGCGCGCGTCTTTGGAGAGCTGGCGGTGCACGGCGCAGAGCACGGCGTGGAGGACTTTTCCGTGAGCCAGACGATGCTGGAGGAGGTGATCACGGCGCCGGGGTCGGGCTGGGGGAGGCAGGCTGGGGGCCAGGCCCGTGGGCTGACCGTCCCTCTTGTCCCCTCTGGGCTGCCCACCGCTAGGTATTCTTGTACTTCTCCAAGGACCAGGGGAAGGACGAGGACACCGAAGAGCAGAAGGAGGCAGGAGTGGGAGTGGACCCCGCGCCAGGCCTGCAGCACCCCAAACGCGTCAGCCAGTTCCTCGATGACCCTAGCACTGCCGAGACTGTGCTCTGAGCCTCCCTCCCCTGCGGGGCCGCGGGGAGGCCCTGGGAATGGCAAGGGCAAGGTAGAGTGCCTAGGAGCCCTGGACTCAGGCTGGCAGAGGGGCTGGTGCCCTGGAGAAAATAAAGAGAAGGCTGGAGAGAAGCCGTGGTGGTGAAACCGTGTGCATGTGTGTCCTTGAGCCAGGCTGCACACATGTCCACACAGCTGCCTGCACATGCGTCTGGATATGGCTGGCCCCTTGCAAGCTGAGTGTGCACATACGGGCCAAGTGGCGATTCATAGGACACAGGTGTGAGCGTGCCTACAGCTGACCGGATCCCAGCTGTAAATGCCTCTGTGGCCAGCCCAGGAGTTGGGGATGTGAGTGCGGGCCTCATAAGGGCCTGGTCACACCGTCCCTGTCCCCACGTCCCTGCGTGCCTATGTGGGGCTGGCGCCTAAGGGCGGTACCTGTAAGTGCCTGGCCATAAAGTGGGGATGAGGTCAGGACTCAGGAATGTCCTGGGAAGCTTACAGGAGCCCGGTGTCCCGGAGCACAGGCCAGGGCCGGGCCAGAAGCCCATCCGACATCCAGCTGACCCTCACCCTCTGACCCCAGCCCTCAGCGCCATGAGTCGGGGGCAAAGAGTTCTCAAGGGTCTGCTGGGCTGGGTTTGCACTTGGACCTGGGCCTGGAGAGCCAGACTTGGAGCAAGGGGCTGTGGCCTTCATGTCCTGTGCCCCAGAGATCTGCCCCTCCCACCCGAGGTAGGTGGGAATGGGGTTTGGGAAAGGAAAGAGTCCACACCACACTTTGGGGACCCCTGTGCAGGCAGCCCAGGACCAGGTGGACGTGGGGACCCAGACGGACGTGGGGACCCAGACGGACAGGGCCCGGTAACCTGGATTGTTCTGACTTCCTGGACGTCTTTGCCCCCAGGGTTTCGGTTCTGGGCCTCAGTTTCCCCACCTGTCCTCGACCTGACCCACTTCACGGGGCTGCAGGGCGGGTGATGGGGGGGACCCTACTCTGCCCGGCCCTGCTGGGGCCCGGCCACACCCTAGGGTCTGCAGGAGAGGCGGTGGAGCGGGCTTGCCTTCAGGGAAAAGGGGGCTGCAGGGGCGCAGCTTCGGCCTGTGCGTGTGTCTGGGGTCTGAGGGCGAGGCTCCAGGGGCTTGGTGGCGTCTGAGCGCGTGTGGAGGTCCGGGTCTCTGCGTGTCATCGTGCACGTGTCTGTGCACGCCCACTCGCGTCCGGGAGTGAGAGTCAGCGCCCTGCAGTCGGCCGCCCCGTGCCCGCCAGCGTCAGGCAGGGGCTCCCGGTCCCACCCCGCGAGCGGCGCGGCTCCGAGCTCCCGAAGGCGGAAGCGGGGGGCGCGGCCCGGGGCTGGGGGCGGGGCCTGCGACCTCACCTTCGCGCCCACTCCGCAGAGCCGCAGGCTGAGGCCGGGAAGGGTCGGGGGCGAGGCCGCGTCGCCGCCTCCCCGAAGCCTTTTCCTGTTGGGGGGAGGGCCCGCCAGTGACGGCCGGGCCTGTCACGTGGGCCTGACAGCTGGGGAGGGGGTGGCCGGCGACAATGTGGTCCCGAAGCGGCCAGCGCCGGGAGCTGCAGCGCTGAGACCCCCAGCCCGCCCCCTCGGGCTCCCGGCCGGGGCCCCATCATGTTCTCCAGGAAGAAACGAGAGCTCATGAAAACCCCTTCCATCTCGAAAAAGAACCGCGCGGGAAGCCCCAGCCCGCAGCCCTCGGGGGTGAGTGGAGCCCGGGTGAGACCCGGAGCTGACGCCGGGCCGCAGGGGGACAGGGACCCGCCCTGTGCTCGGGGCTCATGCTGGGGCGGCGGCTGGGGGCTCGTGCCAGCTACAGCCCCTACCGGGCGGGACGGCAGGGGCCACAGCAGAGAGGCCGGGACCCCGGCATTCAGCTCACGGTAGGGACCCTGGGAGTGGTGGCCGCCTCCCTCCTTTAACGAGCTCCCCTCGGACCTGCCCAAGGAGCTGCCCAGGAAGGATGGGGCTGACGCGGTGTTCCCCGGACCAAGCCTGGAGCCGCCCGCTGGGTCCTCCGGCGTCAAGGCCACAGGGACCCTCAAGCGGCCCACCAGCCTGAGCCGCCACGCCAGCGCGGCTGGCTTCCCCCTGTCGGGTGCTGCCTCCTGGACACTGGGCCGGAGCCACCGGAGCCCACTGACAGCCGCCAGCCCGGGCGAGCTGCCCACCGAGGGTGCCGGCCCGGACGTCGTCGAGGACATCTCCCATCTGCTGGCGGACGTGGCCCGCTTCGCTGAGGGCCTTGAGAAACTTAAGGAGTGTGTGTTGCGTGACGGTGAGAGCCACGGGGACACCGAGGCCTGGGTGACCCCACTGCTCACTCCGACTCTCCCCAGCAGACCTCCTTGAGGCCCGCCGCCCGCGGGCCCACGAGTGCCTGGGTGAGGCTCTGCGTGTCATGCATCAGATCATCTCCAAGTACCCGCTGCTGAACACCGTGGAGACGCTCACCGCAGCCGGCACCCTCATTGCCAAGGTCAAAGGTCAGCCTGCTGGAACAGGGCTGCGAGGGCTCCCCACCTCCTTGTCCTTATCTCTGCTTCCCAGCCTTCCATTATGAGAGCAACAATGATCTGGAGAAACAGGAGTTCGAGAAGGCCCTGGAGACGATTGCTGTGGCCTTCAGTAGCACGTGAGCACGGGAGCCTGTGGGGCAGGGCAAGGGTCTCTCGATGGTGACCTCGCTGGCCCTGCAGAGTGTCCGAGTTCCTCATGGGTGAAGTGGACAGCAGCACCCTCCTAGCAGTGCCTCCTGGGGACTCGAGCCAGGTGAGTGGGGTGGGCCAGGGCCACCTGTGTCCGGGCTGGTCTCACCTGCGTCTCCGTCCTACAGTCCATGGAAAGCCTGTATGGACCGGGCAGTGAGGGCACGCCTCCCAGCCTGGAAGACTGTGACGCCGGTAAGCCCCCACCCAGCGGCAGGCAGGCATTTGGCCAGGCTGAGCAGGCCCCCGTTCCCTGCAGGCTGCCTGCCCGCCGAGGAGGTGGACGTGCTGCTACAGCGCTGTGAGGGGGGCGTGGATGCCGCACTGCTGTATGCCAAGAACATGGCCAAGTACATGAAGGACCTCATCAGCTACCTGGAGAAGCGGACGACGCTGGGTGAGAGCTGGTGTCCCAGCAGGGTGGGTCTGCCCAGCACCTCACACCCCTCTCCGGCCCGCAGAGATGGAGTTTGCCAAGGGCCTGCAGAAGATCGCTCACAACTGCAGACAGAGCGTCATGCAGGAGGTGGGGGCCCCGCGGGCACGGGGCGGGGGTCCCCCCACCCAGTGAGCCGGTGCCCCACCCACAGCCCCACATGCCGCTCCTGTCCATCTACTCGCTGGCCCTGGAGCAGGACCTGGAGTTCGGCCACAGCATGGTGCAGGCGGTGGGCACCTTGCAGACCCAGACCTTCATGCAGGTGCGTGGTGCCCGGGAGGGCGGGCTGGGCGGGGGGTACCCACTCACGGCCCGTCTCGCCCCAGCCCCTGACCCTGCGGCGGCTTGAACACGAGAAGCGCAGGAAGGAGATCAAGGAGGCCTGGCACCGTGCCCAGAGGAAGCTGGTGAGGCGGGCGGGCGGGGGCGGGCGGGGGCGTGGAACTGGCCTCCTGGCTCCCACACCCACAGCAAGAGGCGGAGTCCAACCTGCGCAAGGCCAAGCAGGGTTACGTGCAGCGCTGCGAGGACCACGACAAGGCTCGCTTCCTCGTGGCCAAGGCGGAGGAGGAGCAGGCTGGCAGCGCGCCGGGAGCAGGCAGCACGGCCACCAAGACCCTGGACAAGCGGCGGCGGCTGGAGGAGGAGGCCAAGAACAAGGTGAGGGCGGGTGGAGGCAGGGCTGGAGGTCCGCCTCTCTCTGTGCGCCCCGCCCCCACCGCAGGCGGAGGAAGCTATGGCCACCTACCGCACCTGCGTGGCCGACGCGAAGACGCAGAAGCAGGAGCTGGAGGATACCAAGGTGACGGCGCTGCGGCAGATCCAGGAGGTCATCCGGCAGAGCGACCAAACCATCAAGTCGGTGCGTGGGGTGCTCCGGCCGCCCGGGCGGGGCTGACCCCTCCGCTCTCCGGTGCCGCCCGCAGGCCACGATCTCCTACTACCAGATGATGCATATGCAGACGGCGCCGCTGCCCGTGCACTTCCAGATGCTGTGTGAGAGCAGCAAGCTGTATGACCCAGGCCAGCAGTACGCCTCCCACGTGCGCCAGCTGCAGCGGGACCAGGAGCCCGATGTGCACTACGACTTTGAGCCCCACGTCTCCGCCAACGCCTGGTACCGCCACCCAGCTGCCCTGTCCCCGGCGCCCTCCCCTCCTTTTCCCGGTTTCTTCCACTAGGTCCCCCGTCATGCGTGCCCGGAAGAGCAGCTTCAACGTGAGTGATGTGGCGCGGCCGGAGGCTGCCGGGAGCCCCCCAGAAGAAGGCGGGTGCACTGAGGGCACACCTGCCAAGGACCACAGGGGTGAGTGTCCGGCGGGGCCCAGGGGCGGACGCTGGCCCTTCACCAGAGACGCCTCTTTCTCCAGCCGGGCGAGGACACCAGGTTCACAAGTCATGGCCGCTCTCGATCTCAGACTCGGACAGTGGGCTGGACCCCGGCCCTGGCGCAGGTGAGGGAGGCTCTCTGGCGGGCTGGGGTGTGGGGGAGTCTGAACAGTCCTGATTCCCGCCCAGGGGACTTTAAGAAGTTCGAGCGGACGTCATCCAGTGGTACCATGTCGTCCACGGAGGAGCTGGTGGACCCAGACGGTGGAGCCGGGGCTTCAGCCTTTGAGCAGGGTGAGGGTCCCCTGACGGGGCTGGAGAGAGAGTTGGTGACACCGGCTGCCTGTGCTGCCCGCAGCTGACCTCAACGGCATGACCCCCGAGCTGCCGGTGGCCGTGCCCAGTGGACCGTTCCGCCACGAGGGGCTGTCCAAGGCGGCCCGTACTCACCGGCTCCGGAAGCTCCGCACGCCCGCCAAGTGCCGCGAGTGCAACAGCTACGTCTACTTCCAGGGTGCTGAGTGTGAAGAGGTGAGTGGGACGCCCCGACGGACAGCTGGGAGGGGCTGGGCTCACTCACTCTGGCCGCCCCCAGTGCTGCCTGGCCTGCCACAAGAAATGTCTGGAGACGCTGGCCATACAGTGCGGGCACAAGAAGCTGCAAGGCCGCCTGCAGCTGTTCGGCCAGGACTTCAGCCACGCGGCCCGCAGCGCCCCCGACGGCGTGCCCTTCATCGTCAAGAAGTGCGTCTGCGAGATCGAGCGGCGGGCGCTGCGCACCAAGGTGAGGCGGGGGAGGAAGCGGCTCACAGCGAGTGATGGGCCTCCCCACCCCCGGGCTCCCGCAGGGCATCTACCGGGTCAATGGGGTAAAGACACGCGTGGAGAAGCTGTGCCAGGCCTTCGAGAACGGCAAGGAGCTGGTCGAGCTGTCGCAGGCCTCGCCCCACGACATCAGCAACGTCCTCAAGCTCTACCTGCGTCAGGTGAGACCCACCGGTGGTGGCCAGGCAGAGCCACCAACACCTGCTGACCCTTGACTCTGCGCAGCTTCCCGAGCCGCTCATCTCCTTCCGCCTCTACCACGAGCTCGTAGGGCTGGCCAAGGACAGCCTGAAGGCAGAGGCCGAGGCCAAGGCGGCGTCCCGGGGCCGGCAGGACGGCTCGGAGAGCGAGGCAGTGGCGGTGGCCCTGGCAGGTCGGCTGCGGGAGCTCCTGCGGGACCTGCCGCCTGAGAACCGGGCCTCGCTGCAGTACCTGCTGCGTCACCTACGCAGGTGAGTCCCGGCATATGGAGTGGAGGGCGCGGCGCTCAGCACCTGGCCCCTGCCCACCCCGCAGGATCGTGGAGGTGGAGCAGGACAACAAGATGACCCCCGGGAACCTGGGCATCGTGTTCGGGCCCACGCTGCTTCGGCCACGGCCCACCGAGGCCACCGTGTCCCTCTCCTCCCTGGTGGATTATCCCCATCAGGCCCGCGTCATCGAGACTCTCATCGTCCACTACGGCCTGGTCTTCGAGGAGGAGCCGGAGGAGACCCCCGGGGGCCAGGTGAGGGTGTGGGCCTGACCGGGGCTGGCCACGCCCCTCTATGACTTCCGTTCTGCACTTGCAGGACGAGTCATCCAACCAGCGAGCTGAGGTAGTCGTCCAGGTGCCGTACCTGGAGGCGGGCGAGGCGGTGGTCTACCCGCTGCAGGAGGCGGCGGCGGACGGGTGCAGAGGTGAGTGTGTGGCTGCCCGAACGGCCCCAAGGGTCTCCCCCCGCCATCTGTCTCCCTTTCTTAGAATCCCGAGTTGTGTCCAACGATTCGGACTCGGACCTAGAGGAGGCCTCCGAGCTGCTGTCCTCATCGGAGGCCAGTGCCCTGGGCCACCTCAGCTTCCTGGAGCAGCAGCAGAGCGAGGCCAGCCTAGAGGTGGCTTCTGGCAGCCACAGCGGCAGTGAGGAGCAGCTGGAGGCCACAGCCCGGGAGGACGGGGACGGGGACGAGGACGGCCCGGCCCAGCAGCTCTCAGGATTCAACACCAACCAGTCCAACAACGTGCTGCAGGCCCCACTGCCCCCCATGAGGCTCCGTGGCGGGCGGATGACACTGGGCTCCTGCAGGGAAAGGCAGCCGGAATTCGTGTGAGCTGGGGTGGGGCTGGGACCACAGGTGGCTTCTCTCTTGCCTGCTCCTGTCCCTCCAGCACGTCCCCTGCACCACGGCATAGCTTAGGTGCGCCGTCCTGGGGTCGCTGCCGAGAGCGCCTGGACTTCGACGTCCCACCAGCGGGCGCCTCCTCCCAGAGGCTTCCAGGAGCACGAGGGCCTTGCGGCACAGGACTGTGCCCTGTGCTGTCCCCTGCACCCCGGCTCAGCTGAGCTGGGGAACACTGCTGTCGTGTGAAGTCACAGTGGCCTTGTTGGTGCCCACAGGGCTGTGTGGATGGAGGAAGCTGTCCCTGCCCAGTGCATCCCCCAGGTCATCACGGGGACGCAGGAGGCAGGCCCTGCCCTGCCCTCTCCTCACAGGTCTGTTGCAGGGACTCCAGAAACCATTCTGGGAGCCGTGGATGGGGGCGGAGCTGGGGTTTGGTGCAGTTTCCAGGGTGCAGTACAGCAGGGCCTGAATACTGGCCCTGGACTCCCTTTTCCAGAACACCAGGTGTGGCCACCTGGGGCTCAGGTACACAGTGGGGTCTCTCGGAAGCCACCGTGTGGTTCTTTCACAGGCACGTTTATTTTGCTGAAATAAAAAGTTTTTAATCGGGTGTTTTCTGTGGCAGCTGCAAGCTTAGAAGAT